AGCCATTGGTACCTTCCCAATTGAGACCCCACAAATCATGCGGCCTGTGCCACCATCCAGTGCCGGATCTGAACTACTGATCCACTGAGCTTTGGGCTGATTGGTTCTGCAACGATGGGTGGCCAAGGCCACGGTCAAATCCAGCTGGAGAGGTGGATGGGGCCAGTGTCAGGGGTTTGGATTTCACCCCAAGTCAGCTGAGGCACACTGGAATGTCGTAAGCCTGCACATCCACTCATCACACATTTTAACCGCATCTGAGTGTGGACCGTACCGATGGGTTCCTGCACCTGCAGCCTCCACACCATTGCTGGTGCCCTGCCTCCTAGCTGGAGTATCCTTCCTGTCTCTTGGCTGCTCTTTGTACCCATCATGGTCCCCCTACCACCCTCCAAGTTCTGCTCCAAGCTTTGTTTTCCTCCAAGAGAAGAACCTGTCCAGACAATAGTTTCAAAGCAGCGGGAAGCTCTGCTCACGTGTCCCCAAGGACCATGCTGTGTGAAATTCCCTTCTGTAATCACAGAGCCCATTGCCCTGGCCTATTCCTGGTCCAGGAATAGGGAGGAGGTAGACAGAGGATGCCTCCTTCCCCACTGCTGAGAACCCTGCCATCCTCAGCCACAGTTGCCACAGAGAAGATACCACATCCCTGGGGGAATCAGCAGGAATCAGGTAGAGAGTGGCACTGCTCTGGGGAGGGAGGGCGTCTCACAGCATCAAACGTCAAAAACCCACAACATTGACCCAGTCCTGCCAAGACGGAACCCTGCATGAGCATGGGGGATGGGGAGTTGGGGTGTTGCAAAAGACGCAATACATGAATGATCTCAGGTAATTCTCAGGCAACCCCCGGAGGCTGGTGTTGCTAGCACCCCTCTGCAGGAGAAGAAGCTGGGGCTCGGGAGCTGACTGGATCTGCTCAAAGGCCCAGGAAGAATAAGAGTTAGGAACTGGGACAGACCTTGAGGAAGCTGCACTTCCTCCTGAGGTGAGCCAGCGTTGGAGCTGTTTTTCCTTTCAGTATGAATTCCACAAGGAAATCATCTCAGGAGGAAGGGCTCATACTTGGATCCAGAAAATATCAACATAGCCAAAGAAAAACAATCAAGACATACCTCCAGGAGCTGTGTAACAGCAACCGGAAAGAGAAACAATGGTGTGTTCCTATGTGGGATATAAAGAGCCGGGGCTCAGGGGGCTCCACACCTGCACCTCCTTCTCACCTGCTCCTCTACCTGCTCCACCCTCAATCCACCAGAACCATGGGCTGCTGTGGCTGCTCCGGAGGCTGTGGCTCCAGCTGTGGAGGCTGTGACTCCAGCTGTGGGAGCTGTGGCTCTGGCTGCAGGGGCTGTGGCCCCAGCTGCTGTGCACCCGTCTACTGCTGCAAGCCCGTGTGCTGCTGTGTTCCAGCCTGTTCCTGCTCTAGCTGTGGCAAGCGGGGCTGTGGCTCCTGTGGGGGCTCCAAGGGAGGCTGTGGTTCTTGTGGCTGCTCCCAGTGCAGTTGCTGCAAGCCCTGCTGTTGCTCTTCAGGCTGTGGGTCATCCTGCTGCCAGTGCAGCTGCTGCAAGCCCTACTGCTCCCAGTGCAGCTGCTGTAAGCCCTGTTGCTCCTCCTCGGGTCGTGGGTCATCCTGCTGCCAATCCAGCTGCTGCAAGCCCTGCTGCTCATCCTCAGGCTGTGGGTCATCCTGCTGCCAGTCCAGCTGCTGCAAGCCCTGCTGCTCCCAGTCCAGATGCTGTGTCCCTGTGTGCTACCAGTGCAAGATCTGAGGCTCTAGTGGGAAACCTCAGGTAGCTCCTGAAGATCTGTGCTTTCCAACAAGTGACTACCCTTGAAGCACATCCCCTTCTGGATCTGAAAAGAGCCCTTGGCTCAGGGCGTCTTTTTCCAGCCCCTGAGGAAATGGAATGAACCACTCCCTGCCCATTCCCTATAAGAATATCCCAAGACCCAGGCAATTTTGCCCCTCTTTCCCACATGCCCCCATATGTCTGAGCCAAACTGCACTGGGGGCTGCCCTCATGCCAAGCAAGAGCCTGGAATTCCCCTTCTTGATAATTCCATGGGAGACAGCAAACCCTTCTTTCCTTTGCCTGCCAGGAGCTTCACGACATTTGCAGATGGATGTCCTGCAACCCAAATGATCACATGTATCTATGGAAATCCAAAATGCATCTGGGTGCAGCACTAAATAAATTCTCCATCCCTCAGCCTTGGTCTCACTGACTCTTTTCTTCCAGCC